AAGAAGTCGTTGGCCTGAGCTCAGCAATATTTAATATGGTTGCCATAATTTATCAGTTTTCAGCAGTTCTGAGTGTCCAGATGAACACAAGAGAAATGGAATGTTGCGTGAAATGTCATTCCAAGAAGAGAGCAGATTTCCTTTAGGCTAGTCTGATGGATAAAAGGAAGAATAATTTCAGATTTTCCTGAAAAGAGGAGGTTGCCTTTGCCTCATTCATTCCATTTGTTAGCCTTTAGAGCAGTGGTATCTAACCCTTTCAATATGAGGACTCTCTTTGCTTATCTGTGGTGGCTGATAAAAATTATGCATGGACCTTCTGTGGTGGTGATAGAACAAAAGTTATGCATGGACTTTTTTTTTTTTAAGCTTATCAGCTGTCATTAGTGTCAATGTATTTTATGTCTGGCCCAAGACACTTCTTCCAGTGGGCCCAGGGAAGCCAAAAGGTTGGATATTGTGATTTAGAAGAATGAGAGAACAGTGTCAGAGAATCAAGCTTAGACTCCAGTGGATTAATCATAAAGCTCTTATAACATTAAACTTTAAAATATGGTTAATTTAAGAAATGTTAATATTTTTATGACTTTTTTACTTCTCAGATTCCTTTCTTGTCTGTTAGAAACGTATGTCAAACGAGGATACAGTGTCTGGAACTATTGGTTCTAAGATATAAGTGGAATGAGCCTGGATCAGGAGAAGTATGCTGAGCTAGAGTTGAAGGAAGCTTCTCTTTCTAACAAGAGAAAGCAGAGGTAAGAGACAAGATAGATCAATTGGGGGTTGTGTGTCAGTTTACTAACAAGAAAAAAAAGGTTGATGGCTGGGAGTCACAAGTTTTGAAAATGGAGAAACAAAGAGGTTGAATTGATTGGAAGAGAAGATGGAGAATAACAAGAAGGGGCAAATCTGGAGTTAGGACTTAACATAGGGATAAATGTCGGGTCAGGGATGCAAAAAAAAAAAAAAGAAAAAACCTCCAATTAATATTTTTATTTTCTCTGTCCTCTTCCCCACTCCCAAGTTAAATTATGGCAGAGACAAGTCTGTTAGAGGCTGGGGCCTCTGCAGCCTCTACAGCTGCGGCTTTGGAGAACTTACAGGTGGAGGCGAGCTGCTCTGTGTGCCTGGAGTATCTGAAGGAACCTGTCATCATTGAGTGTGGGCACAACTTCTGCAAAGCTTGCATCACCCGCTGGTGGGAGGACCTAGAGAGGGACTTCCCTTGTCCTGTCTGTCGAAAGACATCCCGCTACCGCAGTCTCCGACCTAATCGGCAACTAGGCAGTATGGTGGAAATTGCCAAGCAGCTCCAGGCCGTCAAGCGGAAGATCCGGGATGAGAGCCTCTGCCCCCAACACCATGAGGCCCTCAGCCTTTTCTGTTATGAGGACCAGGAGGCTGTATGCTTGATATGTGCAATTTCCCACACCCACCGGGCCCACACCGTTGTGCCACTGGACGATGCTACACAGGAGTACAAGGTGGGGAAGCAGACACACGATGTCAGTGTGGGGTCACCTCTCCCACTTCCTCCCTACCCCTCAGGAAAAACTGCAGAAGTGTCTGGAGCCCCTGGAACAGAAGCTGCAGGAGATCACTCGCTGCAAGTCCTCTGAGGAGAAGAAGCCTGGTGAGCTCAAGGTAAAGGCAGGCAATCCCATGTAGGCTGCTCTCTGCTGATACAACATCTTCCCTCTCTTCTCAGAGACTAGTGGAAAGTCGCCGACAGCAGATCTTGAGGGAGTTTGAAGAGCTTCATAGGCGGCTGGATGAAGAGCAGCAGGTGTTGCTTTCACGACTGGAAGAAGAGGAACAGGACATTCTGCAGCGACTCCGAGAAAATGCTGCTCACCTTGGGGACAAGCGCCGGGACCTGGCCCACTTGGCTGCCGAGGTGGAGGGCAAGTGCTTACAGTCAGGCTTCGAGATGCTTAAGGTTCGACCTTTGCCCCTGCATAGCCCCTCAGGCCAATATTGCTTTCTTTTCTCCTTCCTTCTAGGATGTCAAAAGTACCCTGGAAAAGTAAGTGATTGTTGTATCTCTCTGAGTGAGTTCCTTTCTTCCCCTATCTCCCTATCCCTCCTAGATGTGAAAAGGTGAAGACCATGGAGGTGACTTCAGTATCCATAGAGCTGGAAAAGAACTTCAGCAATTTTCCCCGACAGTACTTTGCCCTAAGGAAAATCCTTAAACAGCTAATTGGTGAGTTGTTCCCAAAAGGAAACTAGAAGAAAATCTAGCTCCCCACTCTGGCTTCTCCCGCCAGCGGATGTGACCCTGGACCCTGAGACAGCTCATCCTAACCTAGTCCTGTCAGAGGATCGTAAGAGCGTCAAGTTCGTGGAGACAAGACTCCGGGATCTCCCTGACACACCAAGGCGTTTCACCTTCTACCCTTGCGTCCTGGCTACTGAGGGTTTCACCTCAGGTCGACACTACTGGGAGGTGGAGGTGGGCGACAAGACCCACTGGGCAGTGGGTGTGGCGTCCCAGAGTGACTGCTCCCCTCCCGCAGGCCGCCCATTGTGTCCTTGCCCAGGACCCCGAGAACCAGGCGCTGGCGAGGTTTTACTGCTACACTGAGAGGACCATTGCGAAGCGGCTCGTCTTGCGGCGGTGAGACAGCCACGGGGCGGGCGGCGGGCGGGGGCGCCAGACCACTATCCTCCTCCGCCCCCAGGGATCCCTCGGTGAAGAGGACTCTCTGTCGAGGCTGCTCTTCCCTCCTCGTCCCGGGCCTCACCTGCACCCAGCGCCAGAGACGTGAGTGCTCCAACGGAGGTGGAAGACTGCGGCGTGGACAGTCTTTTTCCCATGTTCACCCTAGGCTGCAGGGGACAGCGCTGGACCGTACAGACCTGCCTAACATGCCAGCGCAGCCAACGCTTCCTCAATGATCCCGGGCATTTACTCTGGGGAGACAGGCCTGAGGCCCAGCTCGGGAGCCAAGCAGGTGAGAGGTGAGGGAGAAAATGGAGGACACCCTTCTGTTTCTCTGATTCTGCTCATTTACTCAGATTCCAAACCACTACAACCCTTGCCAAACACAGCCCACTCCATTTCAGACCGCCTTCCTGAGGAGAAAATGCAGACTCAGGGTTCCAGTAACCAGTGATGGATTCACCCCATCTCCCAAATAAAGTTTACTTGTTTTACATTCCATGATTCTGTTCTGTGGGTATTTCAACTCTTAAT